TACATAACAAAATAACACTCTCTTGCGAATGAGTTTATTTCTACTGTTGGACGTGTGGTTAAGAGTGGGAGTTCTGGAATGGGATCAAAGTACAAGGCCTGACTTGCAGGAAGTGTTATCTTGAGCAAGAAACTTTCCTCCACGAGCCTCAGTTTCCTCCAGTAAAATGGGGATAGATAACAGGGCTTCCTTCACAGGGTCGTGGCGAGGATTCAATGAGATAACGTTTGCAAGGCAATGGGCAGGCAGTAAGCACTCAAATCCGACAGGAGCTACTGTCACGAAAAGCGGGTTTGCAGCCTTGGCGGCTTTATCGCCGCCGAGGACTAGGGAGGCGGGCCAGGACATGGGGACCCGAGGACCTGAAAGACTGGAAGATGCCCGCTGCCCACCCCCGGGCCCACCTGCTCCTCCAGTCTCTCAATCTCCAGCTGGTTTTTCTCCTCCTCTTCGTCATATTCCCACTCGTACTCCCCGGGGGAGCTCTCCGCGGAGGAAGCCATGGCGTACTCATCCCCATCGCTCTCGCTCACGCCTTCCTCCTGCTGATCCCACGCTGGCCCCATGGTCTTGTATGTCGCAGCGGCCACAGCCCGCGATAACACCTTCCTCCTTGTCCTAGCCGCCTTAACCTCATCCTCCTCTCCGTCAGCCTTGGGCCCAGCCTTGGACTCAGCCTCGGGTTCTGAAGCCGAGGTTTCGGCCGCAGTCGCCATCTTGCGCTTCTAATGACTCTCGGGTCTTCCCGCGGCCGCCGAAGACCCGCTGAGGCAGAAGCTGCCCGCGGCGCGCGCCTTATCAAAAACCCGTTTTCTTGCCATTGAAAGAGAAACTGGGAACTTAGATAACAGGAAAATCTCCACATACACTAAATTCACATTATTTTATACCCTGTAAAAGCTCCCACCAGATATAAAAACTCATTATAATGGCATGCGTTCCGTCACAACTTCGGACAGAAGTTGGGTCTTTGGGCAGGAAGTGGAAGCCATAGAGGAAGTCATGGAGCGAGAGTGATGTCTGTAGTGAAGAATTTGGCGCCATCTTGAGAAGGTCAAAGTGATTCTTCGATTAAATGCCTTACTTATCGCCTAGTGTGACCTGGCGCTTGGGTTTACTCTCCCCAGCAACTGCGCCTCAAACGCAAAGAAAACTGCAGGTCCTCGGGGAAGGATCGATTTCACCATTCAAGAGAAAAATCCATTTCCCAGATTCCTCCCCTTTATGTAAACGTCTGGTACCTAGTAGACGTTAAATACACGTGAGTTTTCCGGTTTTATAAGATCACATACTGCAAACCAACAGTAAATTACATTAATACGCATTTCTTTAGAAATTCTTAATTGCTAGGCACTGACATATAAATTGAGTTTGCTGTTGTTTTAGAGAGAAAAATAGACATATTCATTTTTTTTCAATCAGGACATGGTATTCGTTTCCTTCTTAAGCTTCCCATTTTTGAGGTAGGAAAGTATTGGTGTGTGTCTCTATCTCTACCTTGCTCCCTCATTAGCAGGCTTAATGGGCAGGAATTATGTCTGTTTTGCTTTCCGTTGGATCCCCGGGTCTAGTAGAGCGCCTTGACACATAGTAGGTACTCGACACAGATGCTGGCTTCATGATGAAGCAATTGTCCTCGAATTAATACAAAAGGGAAGATTCAGACTCAGCGAGCCGGTACCATTCGTCTAGGGACACACAGCCAGGAAGGAACCGAACCAGGATTCTAACCCAGGATTACCCAAGTTCGAATTCTAATTGAACATAAGTCCTTAGCGACCTTGGACGGACTTACTAAACTGCCCTGAATCTCGGCTTCCTTAGCTGCAAAATAGGGTTAGGAAAAGTGGACTCGGTGCTCCTCTGCGCCGCATTCCCGCAGCGGGATTTGTGAAAGCGAACTTGAGCCCCACACTGCAGAAGCCCTGAGGTCCTGTCTCAACCAGAATCCAGCACCCAGGACAAGCCCTCCAGCGACTTCAGACCTTCCCGCTCCCGACCCCGCCCGCCCCCGAGAGGCGTGGTCAAGGCGGGGCCAGAAGGCGGACGCGTGCACGGAGCGGTAAAGCGCAGGCGCAAAGCTTCGGTGACGTCAGAGAGGCGCGCTCCCAGCTCGGAGCCGACTCGCAGACGCGCCCCGCCCCTCGGCGTCGCTCTGGACTGGCGCAGGCGCAAGCCGGCAAGATGGCGGCGGCTGGGGCTTTCCGTCTGAGGCGGGCGGCATCGGCTCTGCTGCTGCGGAGCCCCCGCCTGCCCGCCCGGGAGCTGTCGGCCCCGGCCCGACTCTATCACAAGAAGGTAGGGACAAAAGAGGGACGCGCGGAATGCCGGAACATGATTTATCTTAACCCTCTCATTTTAGGTTGTTGATCATTATGAAAATCCTAGAAACGTGGGGTCCCTTGACAAGACATCTAAAAATGTTGGAACTGGACTGGTGGGGGCTCCAGCATGTGGTGACGTAATGAAATTACAGGTATGGCTAGTCTTTTTTAATAGTGATAACAAGACTCACCACTTAACTCTTGTCTCTTTTCTAGATTCAAGTGGATGAAAAGGGGAAGATTGTGGATGCTAGGTTTAAAACATTTGGCTGTGGTTCCGCAATTGCCTCCAGCTCATTAGCCACTGAATGGGTGAAAGGAAAGACGGTAAGGTGGCTCACAAATCTAATGGGTCAAAAAAAACTGCCCATCTTTCCATTATGCCTCTCAGGTGGAGGAAGCCTTGACTATCAAAAACACAGATATCGCCAAGGAGCTCTGCCTTCCTCCCGTGAAACTGCACTGCTCCAGTAAGTCTCTGCTCTCCATACCAGTCAGCTGGGCCAGAATTTAAGCTCCAATCTTTGATTTCAGAATCTGTGCTGTTTCCAGCAGAGGAGAAAACTCAGCTTTCGCCATAATCCTGTTTCCTGTGTATTTCTTCACTTCCTGTCTGGATGGTATTCCTGTCGGGGTCTGCATCTGTATATATGGAACAACTAAGCCCAGTTGTACAATGTCCCCCTCCCTGCTATCCTAAAAAAAAGCCCAGATGCCTTAAGACTTGTACTTGGCTTTCCAGTTTGGTCTCTGTATTAAATCTAATGCTTTTTCCATCATTTCTTAACCTTCTCAGGGAAAGAAGGAATGAGAAACATTAGCCTTAATGCATCGATGGAGGTTTACTAACCAAATTAGTTAAAAATCAGCAGAGAGTCAGGCCTCTTGCCAAGGTAATACTCACAGCAGAAGAGCCAGGTGCCGGGGCAGACACACTAACTCATTCTTCAGGAAGCCTGGTCAGACCTAAGTTCTTTCCACTTGATCTGGAATTTTAAGTACCCATAAAGAAAGGTCATCACTTGTAAACATTTTCACATGGTTTCAGGAAATCCCCAGCCCTTTTATTAGGCCTTTTTAGGTACTGAAACCTTTAGCTGATGTTCTCTGTTATTTGCTTGCTTTCTGCTGTCATTCCAGCTCTCTCAGTTTTTATTTTCCCCATAGCCTCACTTTGAATATTGACTCCTAAATAAAAGTGGTCAAACTCTCGATCACTAGAGGGTGATGTGGCAAATGCCATCCCATCAACAGATTGACATGATCTTTTTTCCAAAGGGCATGTCAACTTTTTTATCATGACAAGATTTTGTCCAAAGCTAGACTTTGATGGGAGCAGGCAAGAAGTAACATTTCCTGTGTCCCTACTATGTGTCAGACATCTTCTGTAAGTCCCCACACTATCCTGGCAAGAAAAGCATGATTATCCCAGTTCTATAGAAGAGAAAGTAGGGTCAAAGAGGCTAAGGAACTAGCCTGGGATCACAGATTTTTAACCCTAGTCTGTCTCCAGGATCACCCGCAGGAGTAACTCAGCTCAGGAAGCAGCTGCTGACGTGCCCAGCAACTCCTCACCCCAGCTTTCTGGCTTGGTTACTCCATTAGTCCCCACCAGCACCACTTCCTCCCAGCTCTTAAAGATTCTATTCCCAAGTCCATTTCTTTCACATCTAGAAACTTAGGCTTCTTTCCTTCCGTTACTTCCAGTGCTGGCTGAAGATGCAATCAAGGCCGCCCTGGCTGATTACAAATTGAAACAAGAACCCAAAAAAGGAGAGGCAGAGAAGAAATGAGCCCTCCCTCGGCGAAGCCTCCAGCAGGCCACACCAGCTGTTTCCCACCTGCTGTGCAGTCACCTTAGATGTTCAGAAGCCGCTTCCTCTCCACTGAAGAGCTATGAGATACGCACAATACTTGCTGTTCACGTTATGACTCTCATGCAAGCAAAATACACAGTTTCATTGTTCTGAATCCTGTGGTTTCTTTCAGCCCACTTTTATCGCCTTAACCTAGTTAATGTATATTTTGAATTGTGTGTATGACCTCAGAACTGAAATTGATAATGAAGTTGCAAGTTTTGATAGCCCGTGAAGTGCATAAGTATCTAATTTTACCTGAATTGATTTGGGGGGAAATTACCAGTAGAATGCCTTGGTCTGAATATTTGATAGAACCAATTGTTGTACATAAAACAGATTGCGCATATATATATATGTATAAAAAATAATAAAATAATGGAAGATGATGGTGTTCTCTAGTAAGCCTTGTCTCTTGGGCCCATCATTCACCCTGA